CTTCAGCCTCCTCCACACTCACAATTCAAATTATATAGAACCTACGAAGCTGGTTAGAAAGCAGGTAATCTCAGAAAAAAGGGTGGGGGTGACAGCAGAAACAACCAGGGATCCACAAGGTCATACCAAAGGGGTGGTCGGAAAGGAACCTGGGGAAGGGAGAGAAGGCTGGAACGCTTACTTACTTCTTGTTATCAGTGTAGAAGCGTGTTTGGAGCTGAGCCATGGCGAGGAGTACACACGACTTGCCCACGGAAACGTACGGGTTAGCAGACCCACAACACGAAGCTCCTGCCTTTTAAGACTACAAAGAGGCAGCTCAAAATTAGACTGCACAGGTAAGCGAGGAACTGCAGTCTAAGCCTGGACTCTGCCTTCTGCCCTCCGGTCTCCTCTGCAGAAAGCACGAGGTTGCCCTTCTACAGACGCCCAGACCACAAACATCGACTACCTACTCCTAGATTTAGGAGTCATCGATTAGAAAAGGATAGTCGTAAAGGTAGCATGTCCCTTTAATCATTGTTAGAATTCTTCCCATACGTGTGGGCCCGTAATCGATTAGGAAAAAGATCCCACTCAAATCCGCTTTATTAATAAAAAATTTTTTTTCAAGAGGCTGTCCTGAGCCTGGATAGTTCAAACACAGCTCCTAGTTACTACAAGTCTCAGAAAGCATCGCTTCTCAAACGCTGTGACCACCGGGAATTGTAGTCTTTTTTTGCCACGCTGCCCTCAGAGTATCTTATTTGCATTAAATCCTCTAGACTCCAGCCAGATATCAAATTTCCTCTGCCTTCAGCTTTGCTTGACTAACGCCTTGCCAGTTTTTTTTTCTCATACATATTCCCAACCAGAGGCTCACTCGGCAGAGGTTTTTCCTAAATCTCGCCTCTAACTGCGGCTTTTAGAGAGAGGCGAGAGGCGGAAATACAAAGAAAAGAACGGATGAGAGAGGAAACGGTCGACGGTGGCCGATAGTGGTCCTACTGTCGTGGGACTGCTCTGCGCGCTCCCGGTGGGGCGCGCCTGCGCATTATGCTGGTCTCCATGGCGGGGCCTCGGAGCCAAGACGAGGTTGAGTAGACTCGTTTTGAATTTTCTCCCCTCTGCTCCGGCGGACTTCCCATGTCGCCTTGTGGGGCTATCGGCGGCGGCAGGACTGGGGGAGTCAGAGGTCTGGCAGCGCTGTCTGCGCAGACCTACCGGACGCTACCTCCCAACCCCCCGTCTTCCTCCTGCCTCCTCCTCCTCCCGTCACCTCCTGACCCGCCGGAGCTCCGAGCAACTGCCGGCCTCCGCCCCCAGCCGCAGCCGGTCACTGGCGGCGCCTTCCGCGCCAAGCTTGGGGGCCTTTTCGGGGTCCCACATGGCACGGCTTCCGACCCCCGGCCCGGGACGGGGCTCGCAGGCCCCAGAGGGGCAGGCTGGAGAAGGAGGAGGTTAGGTGTCTTCAGGAGGGTTGCTGAGCCCAAGGACGCGCCATCGCCGCGGAGAAGGAGCCGGACCCCTTGGGCGGAGCGCCCAATGTGTGGTCCCTCACGCCGTCCCGCACCTTGCTTTTTAGGGTTCTTTTTCCGCTTTCTGAGCCCTTTTATACCTTACGTTTAGAAGGGGAAAATCATCCTCCCACACCTTCTCCCCGACTTTTTGCCTTTTTTGTCTTGAAGTTACCCAAAGGCCTGTGTATTGTTCTCAATGGTCCCAAGAATTACTCTAATATAGTTGTTTTTCTGAGGGAGGATGGATGGAGATAACTATCCTGATCCCAATGTCACTTTTTAAGGCATTCGCTTCAAGAGACAAGCAGTTTAGAATCAGGCAGAACTGGATTGCAAAATTTATGGGCAGACCGGTATGTGTGCAGGTGAAGACAAAGCTTTCCTTTAAAATATACATTAAATACCTTCTCATTACAGAGAAAATGCTGCTGTGAAGACCCAATTAAAGCTTTCACATAAATGAAGCTACAGCTATCATGATTTAGTGCCCCCAAAAGGAAGAACTTCAGTGGACAAGAAAGGACATTTCTGGGGGTAGTAGAATGCTTGAGGCCTGGAATTTAAACCTGAGCCACTATCTGAAGGTAATTTTTTTTAACTAATTGAAAGTAACAACTTTTCTTTTATATTTTGTACTGTTTGTTTCAGGTTTAATATATCTTTGCCAAGTCCAAGGGTACAAAGATTTTCTCCTGTGTTTTCTTCTAGAAGTTTTATCATTTGATAGTCTGTGATCCATTTCAAGTTGATTTGCTATCTGGTGTGAGGTAAGGGTCAAGGTTTATTGTTTTACATACGGCTTTAGTTGATCAGCTATTTAAACTCTTTCAGCTATTAAATAATAGAAGAAAATGGAATTGAATATGATGTCAGCATGGAACAATCTAATGATTCATTAAGAGTCAACCATAATGACGGTGAAGAGTCAAAAACCAGTGCTCAAGTATTTGAGGTATGGATTCAGCTGGGAACCTTTTTCCATCCGACTGAAGTGATTTTTTTTTTCCTTACAAAAGCATCTAATCTGTATGGACTCCAGGGATTCTTCCTTTGGACAAAATGATTCTCCTACAGTTTTGCCCATCACTACTCGTGAAGCAAATAATTCACTCATATCACAGAATATACCAGGGCCCCTGACTCAGACACAGACTCTTTCTGCAGAGCAATTCCATCTAGTGGACCAAAATGGGCAGGCTATTCAATATGAACTTCAGTCATTGGGGGAATCCAATGCACAAATGGTGAGTATATTTTATAAGTAACCAGTTTTATGGCATTTGATTTTTTTTTTTTAATGCTTCCAAGATGATCGTTGCCAGCCCAACAGAAAATGGACAGGTACTTCGTGTAATTCCACCTACCCAGACAGGAATGGCACAAGTGATTATACCTCAGGGGCAACTTGTGGATGTGAATAGTCCTCGGGGTGAGTAACAACGGGATATAGGGGATTTGAGAGATGTTACTTTGTTCTTGTTTTTGTTGTTAAGATGTCCCTGAAGAGAAACCCAGTAACAGAAACTTACCAACTGTAAGAGTGGATACTCTAGCAGACAATACCAGCAATTACATTCTTCATCCTCAAACATCCTTCCCATTGCCCAAAAAGTCAGTGACCGGGTGAGTCCACGGGAAAGAGAAGCTCATCTTTTGCATATTTATATATATTCCTCTCCTATCCCAGAATGCTGGAAGAACCCCTTCTGGGGCCTCTTCAGCCACTTTCTTCTAATACACCTATATGGGCCTGCCGTCTTAGGAGCTGTGAGGTGAGTTATAAATAATCATTACCTAGAATTACTAGTAATTTTGTTTAATTTCTACCACATGCAGAAAATTGGAGATTCATACCGTGGCTACTGTGTAAGTGAGACTGAATTAGAAAGTGTCCTAACATTTCACAAGCAGCAAACACAGAGTGTTTGGGGGACCCGTCAGTCTCCAAGCCCAGCCAAGCCTGCTACACGCTTGATGTGGAAATCCCAGTATGTTCCATATGATGGAATCCCATTTGTTAATGCAGGTACTTTTTTAAAGAATTATTTTAAAAGGTTCAATTAATATCAATAGTTGGTTTTGGCCCACAGGGAGTAGAGCTGTGGTAATGGAGTGTCAGTATGGGCCAAGAAGAAAAGGTTTCCAGTTAAAAAAAGTCAGTGAGCAGGAAAGCAGGTCTTGTCAGCTCTACAAAGCCACTTGTCCAGCTCGGTAAGCTTTATTTTCTTTTATTTGTTTTCTATATGAAACAAATTCTTCTTTATCTTGTATAAAGGATTTACATTAAAAAGGTACAGAAGTTTCCTGAATATAGAGTTCCTACAGACCCCAAAATTGACAAGAAAATTATCAGAATGGAGCAGGAGAAAGCTTTTAACATGCTAAAGAAGAACTTGGTAGATGCTGGTGGTGTTCTTAGGTATGACATTTTTATAGTTCTTTTATTTTACATTTTAGTAATTTTAAATATTTTCTCTTACCAGGTGGTATGTACAGTTACCTACACAGCAAGCTCATCAGTATCATGAATTAGAGACTCCCTGCCTCACTTTGTCACCTTCTCCTTTTCCTGTGTCTTCTCTTGAAGAAGAGGAAACTGCAGTTAGAGATGAGAATTGTGCATTACCCTCACGTTTACATCCTCAAGTAGCACATAAGATTCAAGAATTAGTATCACAGGGAATAGAACAAGTGTATGCAGTAAGGAAACAGCTAAGGTACAATAGAAGAGCATTGTTCTTTTACATTTTATGTCTTTATTCCATTTTGTATTCTTTACAGAAAATTTGTGGAAAGGGAACTGTTCAAACCCGATGAGGTACCTGAAAGACATAATTTATCTTTTTTTCCAACTGTAAATGATATAAAAAATCACATCCATGAGGTACAGAAATCCTTGAGAAATGGAGATACGGTATATAACTCAGAGATTATTCCAGCAACGGTATGATTACAACCATAATTCCTTATTACAGATATTTTTACTGAAATAAATGTTCCCATTTCAGCTTCAATGGACTACAGACAGTGGGAATATTCTCAAAGAGACCATGACAGTTACATTTGCAGAAGGTAGGTTTTCTTGAATACCTTTAAAATATAAAATTATTTTAATAGTTTCTTTAATATAATTTAGGAAATTCACCAGGAGAATCAATTACCACCAAAGTGGAAACAAATCAGACCAGGGGTTCTTTGTCTCCTGAGCCAACCCACTTGCTCTCCTCACTCTCCTCATTTCAGCCCAAAATATTTACACAACTACAGGTAGGTATCCAGTAAAATATCCAAATTTGAGGAACATTTTGATGTACTCTTTTTGGTTTAAAAGGGTTTGCAGTTACAACCAAGGTACACCTCTCCTGATGAATCACCAGCTGTGGTATCAGTAAATAACCAGCCGTCCTCTAGTCCTTCAGGACTTCTGGATACAATAGGAAGTGCTGTAATGAATAATAATTCTCTACTGCTTGGTCAAAGTCATAGCCTTCAAAGAGATACATGCTTAACCCAAAACAATAGTACTGCCTCCACCATGGGTAACCTTCCAGAACCAGATCAAAATCTAGTTGCAATGGACGAGCTGGTAGAAGTTGGAGATGTTGAGGATACAGGGAATCTGGAAGGAACTGTTCATCGGATTCTGTTGGGAGATGTGCAGACTATTCCAATACAGATTATAGACAACCACTCAGCTCTTAGTAAGTTGAAATCAATTTATGATGTTATTGTTAACTTTTAGGATTTTTCTGTTTGTTTTTAAAGTTGAAGAAAATCCAGAAAGTACCATTTCTGTGAGCCAAGTTAAACAAGAACCCAAAGAACCAGCATTGTCTATGGAAGCAAAAAAAACTGTGGACTATAAGAAATTATCTGCTACATAAATTATTGAAGCTTTTCAGAATTTACAACTCTGGTGACTTCTGATGTCTTAGAAAGGAAGGTGAATATAGTCAAAGCGTGGCATTGAGATAATTGGACTGAAGACCAGTTTGATGAGAAGCTTTTATTTAAAACTGATATATTTGTTGCCAGTTCCATATTTTTACCTTCCTTAAGAGATGTTTTACTCTTCTTATTTTGTATAATTTTTATGCTCTTTGATTATCTAATAAGGCCAGTATTTCAAAAGCTGTTCTGAATTTATCCACAGTAATATAGTCTGAACACAAATAGTTTACTTAACTTATCCTTGGAAATATTCAATTTTGGTTATTACAAAACAGAAAAGAACAACAGCAACAAAAACATTGTGTGAATGTATGTTTGTATGTGTGTATGTATATCATGAATTTTTTTTTTAAGTTCTGAAAAAGAACTTGTTCTCTCCTTAAAGTTGTGAAGAAATTGTTAATTGCCAGACAGGTAAGAAAATGTTTATAATCTATCTCATTAAGAAAGATGAAGTATTAGATTTTACATCATAACACAAAGTCCAGCAGCTACATCTGTGGAAACTGTGCAGTTGCATTTTAGCCTCTTCCCTTCCAATTTTTGTACTTTTAACTACAAACCAGTAGTATACTAATGGTTATCTAATAGAAATTTAAAGTGTCTTGGTAAGTACTGAGAATTTTTACTTGAATTAATCAGATAAGCAACAGAAATCAACATATGTAGCATGGATTTGTGCTATATTGGAAGTAAAACACTATAGGCAGAAAGATGTAGAAATTAAGAGAATTGAAAAAGAATAATAGAATTCCTTGGTGTTTACAGATAATTTGGAAAACTTTTTGATGACAGCAGAGGATTTTTTCCCCCTTATTTTGTAATGAAGATCCAGCACTGGTTAAAAAATAATTTGATTTGTAGTTACATTTTTCTATGCCAGAGCTCTTACTGAATTGATGATATTAGGATTTCTAGTATTTTAAGGTAAGTATTTATAGTTTAAAATTTAGTTTATATTTAAAACTTTAAAACATCTGATCTGGGATTTTTTTGTTAAGTAAGTATATTAACTTCAAATACCAAATTACTACTAAGCAGTATATTGATTATAAGCATCTGTTGTCTAAAGATTGGTACTAGGCTGGACATGGTGGCTCACACCTGTAATCACAATACTTTGGGAGGCTGAGGTGGGTAGATAACCTGAGGTCAGGAGTTCGAGACCAGCCTGGCCAACGTGGTGAAACCCTGTTTCTACTAAAAATACAAAAATTAGCTGGGTGTGGTGGTGGGCACCTGTAATCCCAGCTACTTGGGAGGCTAAGGCAGGAGAATCGCTTGAACACCGGAGGCGGAGGTTGCAATGAGCCGAGATCGCGCCATTGCACTCCAGCCTGGGTGACAAGAGAAAAACTCCATCTCAAAAAAAAAAAAAAGATTGGTAAACTAGAAATATCAACTATAATTGTCAGGAAATTAACCTAAAGGCTTTTGTTTCTCCAGAGACCATTTGTGGGTATATTTTATATTTTAAAAATAAAGATTTTAAATGGATATCAATGTTTAATATTCAAAACATGCACAATATAATATCAAATTTAACCTTAATACTTTACATGAATATGAGTCACTTTTGGCTTTTCTAAGTCCAGCCTCCCATTCTTAATTGACTTGGTTTCAGGTACATGACATGTATCTAAATATAAAGTACTGTTATAGTAGAGGTAGGTGGAATTCTAATATTCCCTGCTCTTTAGATTTATATTTTATTTAATATAAAGTTTATTATTTATACCCTTTTTAATGCAAAGCTAATATTTAGTTATATGTATGATTTTTAATAAAAATTACTTTACTTTTTCCTATGAATTTAAAACATTTGATGTTGGCATTTTATACAGGCAGGTTGCCAAATTTAATTATGTTACACTAAGTTAAACACAGCACTTAATTACCTCAAATCCAGATTTCTCTTAATCTGTGTGTACATAAAAGGAATAAGTCCAAATTAATTTATAGTTTAGTGTTGCACTATAGGTAATATTCTTTTGTTATTTCTAGTTTTTATGGAATCCTTTTCTTTCAAGATTCTAAATAATAAATCGTTACGTCTCAATAGTGGTAATAGTGGTAATGGTTTATTATTAGCTGTTTCACCAATTGAACTACATTCTTTTGGAGACATTCCTTTCTTTTTTGATGTTGATTTGCAAAGGAGAAATGCTTGTTAATATACAAACTCTAGTCAGTTACCTGTGAGGATGAGATGTGTCAGAGGACTCAGACTTTGGTATAGTTAGAAAAATAATATTTTTCTCACTTGATTCTGTGTGAATGTCTCTTCTGATACTGTTTTTTAATCAGAAAGTTACAGAGCAACTTTCCCACAAACAAACCAATAAAACAAAACCCCACAAAAACCAAGAGCATGAAGAAAAGTTTAAATCCCTAATTATATACTCTTTTGGTTTTTAGGTAGAAACTGGAGCTATCAATATTTTCATGTAAGTATTTCAAGGAGTAGCTCTTTAAAAATGGTTTCTAAATTAGATTTTAAAAATTCATTGTCATCTAAATGCATGTTTAGTCACAATGTATCAGTATTGTGTTTAAAGGTGCTCAGCATCACTTTTTGAAAACTATGTTTACATATTTAAAATGTTTAATTATTTTGAAATGTATAGGGTATTAAATACAAGCTTCTAAAATTTTCAGTATCTATATTGGCTTTCTCTAACAGCTCTACAGCAAAGTTTGACATGTTTTTTGTGTGTGTCATGTATTGTAAGTTGTAATATCTGTAGGAGTGAGTTGGACATTCTAAATTAGCAGTAAAAAATTCACAATTACAGCTCAGCTTGTTTATTCATTATAGTTTCCACATTTCCAACTTCCAAGTGAACTTTATATATACTACAGTGAATTATAGATAAATACAGCCATGGTGGACCTTTCCCTCAATAGTGATTTTTTGTACAAACAGTTAGTATAATTAAAAGGAAAAGCTTTTATATTTTATGCAAGGTAAATGTTTCCTAAATGTCACAAAAGTGATAGAAAACATAGCTTTTGGGATCTGGTCCTGCATTAGAGTTTCTAATTCTGAGACCCACCAGCTTGTGTTTCATCTTCTTTATATCCTGTCAGAATACATACTTAATCATGTGGGTATGAGAAAGATGTTGTTTAACTTGTACCAGGTTTAAAAAAAGAGGTTTAAAAAATGTCTGTGCGTATATATATATATATATATATATATATATATATATATATAGCAACTTGATGTATAGTGTCCTTGTTACCATGTATTTTTTTCATTAAAAATCCTGCTTTTTTTTTATACTTGTTAGTTTTCTTTTTATATTTTTCTTAGAGATAGTGGCAATTTTGTTCATCTTGAAGATGCTGAATAAACACTTGAATACCCGAGAATTTTGGCCAGAGATTTATGTCCAATTTGGAACCTGAAAGTTTTAAGCATAACTACAAGTAACTCCTGTTAGCATTACATTTTGGGGAGACATATATGCATTTAATACCCTGCAACTCAGCCAAGCATCAACATTTTAAAACAATGTGTGTAATAAGTAATTCTCCACGCCCACCCACCCCCAGCCCCCCGATGTTTTGGCACCATGACATTTTCAAGTATAGCTTTATATTTTAGGAGTAATGACAAAGTATGTGATCAAAAGAGAAGGGATTATTAATTTTTTCCCTCTTTGCTTTTTTTTAAACTTTATTCCACTCTGTACCTATTTTTGAGGACCTTGAAAATCTTAATCTCTCCAGAAGGGATACTGCATTGGTTCTTCTCCATCAGCTGGCTTAGACATCAAACATCTTAAATGATACACTGTTTTAATATCTAAAAATCTGTCATTCTACTTAATTAACTTAGTCATAAGGACAAAGCCTTAGTATATTTTTGCCACATACATGTTATGTATAAATTTTACTGTTGAATAATACAAGTATTCATTGCTGACTGAATTCTTAAAACTTTGGGAATAGAAAAAACACATTTATTAATGGATGCTAAAGTGATTCCTGAGAAAAATAATGTGTATGGTTAATATGGAAAACCTTTGGTAATGTGATTTGGGTATAAGAATACTAAAACCAGAGTACAGGGTGTGAATCATGTACCAGGAGGGATTTTATTTTTAAATATCTTTATTGAGGTATAATTGAAATACAATAAACTGTACATATTTAAAGTACCCAATATGATAAGTTTTGTCATATGCATACAGCCATGAAATCATCAGCATAAGCAAGGTAATGAACATATTCATCACTCTCAAAGTTTCATAGTACCTCTTTGTGATCCCTTCTTACTTAATCCTCCTTGCCACCCCACCATCACCAGACCACTGATCTGCTTTCTTTATGATCAGTTTGCTACAAATGAAATCACATAATATGAACCTTTTTTGGTCTAGCTTTTGTCACTTAGCATAGTAATTTTGTGATTTGTCTATATTGTTGCATTTATGAATAAATCATTTATCTGCTGCTGAGTAGAACTGCATTTTATGAATATATCAATTTGTTTATTCTTTTGATGATGGACATTAATAGTTCTAGGCTATTATGAATAAAGTTTCCATGAACATCTATGTACAAGTCTTTGTACAGACTTATGCTTTCATTTCTCT